AAAGCATATTTTCCAAATTAATAAAAGGGTGATATCTAAAATTTCTGCAGATTTCCTCAATGTCTGGCTTAATAGAAGATGGCTGGATTCTCTTATCTGTTTCTGCATTGAATCAGCTGCTATATGCTGTTTTGGTTGAAGGGTGGGAAGAAAATTTGGCCTTAGACACATGCTCCTGGCAAAGGAATGGAGGCTCTACTGAAAGGTCTTGGCGACCCCTCAGGGAAACCTGGGACCACATTCTGAAGACTGCTTACTGGATACCAAGAATGTTTCTTGGAGGTAGCAATTTGAGTCCTGAGGTAGATCAGCCATGTAGGGTGAGGGTAACGGAGGTAGTTAATGGTAAGGCTGCTGTGCCGAGCCAGCACAGATATTTGGGCAGAGGGCTCATCTACTCCATCCTATTCTACCATTCTTGAACTCACAGTCAATTAATAAAAAGTACCTGGGGTTGGGGAGCTGCGCATCAATATTATATTAACTGTGAAGCCTTAGTGCTTACTACGGTCGAGAAAAAGCGCTCCTCTGATTCGCCCCTCCCGGCGGCGCGGAGGTGTGAGCTAGAAGCCCGCAGGCGGTGCCGCGTCCTCCGAAGACAGGGAGGGGCGCGGCAACGCCGGGAAGCGCTGCAGCCCGGGGCCCCACGGAGGCGCGGCGCTCGAGGCCCTAAAGCGCGCAGGCGCGGCAGCGACGCAGGCCGCGGCCCCCGGAACGGTAAACAGTGGGGTCACGTGACACGGCCCCTCTCCAGCTCCCGCGCCGCCGCCGCACGCCGATGGCTGCGGGGTCTCGCGCCGTCGCACCGTCCCCACGCGGCAAGCGACCTTCGGGCTCAGGGCGGCGGCGGCTGCAACGAGGATTAGGAGGGCGGCGCGGAAGCCAAGAATAGTGTCGTCAGCAGCAGCCATTTGGTCCCAGGAGGAAAAGAGGCTGTGGCAGCGACGCCGACGTCCTGCGCGTACCCCCTCTCCGCGGCACCCACCGGGCCCCCTCCTCCTCCTCTTCGGCGGCGGCAGCGTCCACCATCTTCCTCTTGCTGCCAGTGGTAGCGCTCGTCTGGCGGAGCTGGGTGAGTTGCGGCTGTGGCCGCGGCCAGGGAGACGGGCAATCCTCCCCTCCCCCATCCCCTTCCACACGCACAGCGCCTCCGCGGGCCTCTCCGCCCCTCCCGCGGCGGACTCTCCGCGCTTTTCTCCCGCGCAGCCGAGAGATCGCCTCTCGGGCCTCTTGCGCAACGTCCTCGGCCTACCTGGGCCGCGCCGCTGGCGCCTGTGGACCATTTGGACCGCGGGCTGGGGAGGGAGTCGCAGCGACGCGGTCGCCAGGCGGAGGGTCGGGACCACGGCCTCTCTCCCGACCACTGGTACCCAGCCGTCTGCTGCGAGGGCGCCCCGCCGCCGCTGAGGCGCGGGCGCGCAGGCCCGAGGCACGGCGGGCGCTGCCTGGAAGGCCCGTCTCGCAGGCCCCCGGATCCGGCCGTTGGGGCCTCTTCCTTCTCAGGGAGCCCCAGCATGGAGCTTTGGGCCTTGGTTTCGGGAAACTGGGACTGGCCCTGGCTGCTAGGCTGCTCCCTGCTGCTGCTTTTTGGAGATGAGAGTTGCTCTTCCATTTATCCTCCAGTTACCGCGCGCTTTTGTGCCCGGGACTCAAACTGTGGACTCCTTTTGCTTAGTTTGAAATGAGAAGCCTAGACTCTTGCCTTCCGATAATACATGTAATTTAATGAACCACTTGTCGATACGTACGTTTCTTATGGTATTTTTTTTGTCTTTCTATAGGGCTGAAAGACACACAGAAGTCTTCATGGATATAGTTGATACATTTAATCATTTAATTCCTACTGAACACTTAGATGATGCCCTATTTCTAGGATCCAACCTGGAGAATGAAGTCTGTGAGGATTTTAGTGCAAGTCAAAATGTCTTAGAGGACTCGCTGAAGAACATGCTCAGCGATAAGGATCCTATGCTAGGATCTGCAAGTAACCAGTTCTGTTTGCCTGTTTTGGATAGCAATGATCCCAATTTCCAGATGCCTTGTTCAACAGGTAATTCTTACTTTTTTTTTTTTTTTTTTTTTTAAAAGTTAATTTTTTTGTCGTTTTTTTCTAGTTGTTGGTCTTGACGATATTATGGATGAAGGAGTTGTTAAAGAAAGTGGCAATGATACCATTGATGAAGAAGAACTGATTTTACCTAACAGGAACTTAAGGGACAAGGTAGAAGAAAATTCAGTGAGATCTCCAAGAAAATCACCTCGTTTAATGGCACAAGGTAATCCTTTGAGAGAGGTCTAGCTAGAAAATGTATTTTTATTTATTTTTTCCCCCTGTGATAGAACAAGTAAGAAGTTTGCGACAGAGCACTATTGCCAAGCGTTCAAATGCAGCACCATTAAGTAACACAAAAAAAGCATCTGGGAAGACTGTATCTACTGCTAAAGCAGGAGTGAAACAACCAGAAAGGAGTCAGGTTAAAGAAGAAGTATGTATGTCACTGAAACCTGAGTACCATAAGGAGAATAGAAGGTGCAGCCGAAATAGCGGACAAATTGAAGTGGTACCTGAAGTATCAGTGTCTTCAAGTCATTCTTCAGTGTCATCTTGTCTTGAAATGAAGGATGAAGATGGATTAGATTCTAAGCATAAGTGTAATAATCCGGGAGAAATAGATGTGCCATCTCATGAATTAAATTGTTCACTTCTTTCAGAGACTTGTGTTACTATTGGAGAAAAGAAAAATGAAGCTTTGATGGAATGTAAAGCCAAGCCTGTTGGTAGTCCATTGTTTAAGTTTTCAGATAAAGAAGAACATGAACAAAATGATTCCATTTCAGGTAAAACGGGTGAGACTGTTGTTGAAGAAATGATAGCAACAAGAAAAGTTGAACAAGATTCAAAGGAGACAGTAAAATTATCCCATGAAGATGACCATATTCTTGAGGACGCTGGATCTTCTGATATTTCTAGTGATGCTGCTTGTACAAATCCAAATAAGACAGAAAACAGCCTTGTAGGTTTGCCTAGTTGTGTAGATGAAGTGACTGAATGTAATTTGGAATTGAAGGATACCATGGGTATTGCTGATAAAACTGAGAACACCCTTGAAAGAAATAAAATTGAACCGTTGGGTTATTGTGAAGATGCGGAGTCTAATAGGCAGTTGGAGAGCACTGAGTTTAATAAATCAAACTTAGAGGTGGTTGATACTAGTACTTTTGGACCGGAAAGTAATATCTTGGAAAATGCTATTTGTGATGTGCCTGACCAAAATTCAAAACAGTTGAATGCTATAGAAAGTACTAAAATAGAGTCCCATGAAACAGCAAACCTTCAGGATGACAGAAACAGCCAGTCAAGTAGCGTTTCTTACTTAGAGTCAAAAAGTGTAAAATCCAAACATACAAAACCTGTAATTCATTCTAAGCAAAACATGACCACAGATGCTCCGAAGAAAATTGTTGCAGCAAAGTATGAAGTAATACATAGCAAAACTAAAGTTAATGTCAAAAGTGTGAAACGAAATACTGATGTACCAGAATCTCAGCAAAATTTTCATAGGCCAGTCAAAGTCAGAAAAAAACAAATTGATAAGGAGCCAAAGATTCAGAGTTGCAATTCTGGGGTTAAATCTGTGAAAAACCAAGCTCATTCTGTACTGAAAAAAACATTACAGGATCAAACTTTAGTACAAATTTTCAAGCCCTTAACTCATTCTTTGAGTGATAAGTCACACGCTCATCCTGGTTGCTTGAAAGAACCTCATCATCCTGCACAAACTGGACATGTATCACATTCTAGCCAGAAACAGTGTCATAAGCCTCAGCAACAGGCCCCAGCAATGAAAACCAATAGTCACGTGAAGGAAGAGCTTGAACACCCAGGCGTTGAGCATTTTAAGGAAGAGGATAAACTGAAACTGAAAAAACCTGAGAAGAACCTACAACCCCGCCAAAGAAGAAGCAGCAAAAGTTTTTCTTTAGATGAGCCACCATTGTTCATTCCAGATAACATAGCTACCATAAGAAGAGAAGGCTCTGATCATAGCTCCTCATTTGAAAGCAAATATATGTGGACTCCCAGCAAGCAGTGTGGGTTTTGCAAAAAACCACATGGCAACAGGTGTGTGTGTATGTGTGTATGAGTGATGTGTAGGATAAAAGTTTTTTGGTGTTCTGTTTTCCAGGTTTATGGTTGGCTGTGGGAGATGTGATGACTGGTTTCATGGTGATTGTGTTGGGTTAAGTCTTTCTCAAGCACAGCAGATGGGCGAGGAAGACAAAGAATATGTCTGTGTAAAATGTTGTGCTGAAGAAGACAAAAAGACTGAAATACTAGATCCAGATACTTTGGAAAACCAAGCTACAGTTGAATTCCATAGTGGAGATAAAACAATGGAGTGTGAAAAGCTTGGATTATCAAAACACACAACAAATGATAGAACCAAATATATAGATGATACAGTGAAGCACAAGGTCAAAATTTTAAAACGGGTGAGCTCTTCATTAATGCATTATTTTGTTTATCATTCTAATGAATTAAGTACTCATTTTCCAGGAGTCTGGTGAAGGCAGAAATTCATCAGACTGTAGAGATAATGAAATTAAAAAATGGCAGCTAGCTCCTCTTCGTAAGATGGGACAACCAGTTTTACCTCGGAGATCCTCAGAAGAAAAAAGTGAAAAAATACCGAAAGAGTCTACAACTGTTACTTGCACAGGAGAAAAAGCTTCAAAACCAGGTAGTGAGATGAACAGAAAAAATTATATACTAATGTAATGAGTTTCGATATTTATTCAAATTAGGTACTCATGAGAAGCAAGAGATGAAAAAGAAGAAAGTTGAAAAAGGAGTGCTTAATGTACATCCTGCTGCTTCTGCTTCCAAGCCTTCTGCAGATCAGATCAGGCAAAGTGTCAGACATTCTCTCAAAGACATTCTTATGAAGAGGTAACATATATTTTTATTATAGAAGTATCAATTTGAAAAATAATTGAATTGTTCTAATTTTAAGACTTACAGACTCAAATTTGAAGGTACCAGAGGAAAAGGCAGCAAAAGTTGCCACAAAAATTGAGAAAGAGCTTTTCTCTTTTTTTCGGGACACAGATGCTAAATATAAGAACAAATATAGAAGTTTGATGTTTAATTTGAAAGATCCTAAAAACAATGTAAGTATGCTTTGTTCATATGTTTATGCTTCCCCCTTCTATTCCTATTTTAAAATCCTTCCAGATATTATTTAAAAAAGTACTGAAAGGAGAAGTAACTCCTGATCATCTTATCAGAATGAGTCCAGAAGAACTAGCTTCTAAAGAGTTAGCTGCTTGGAGACGAAGAGAAAACAGACATGTAAGATTATCTATAAATATGCATTTGACTATTTTAATATTTTTAAAAAAGTATTTTCTGTTAGACCATAGAAATGATTGAGAAAGAGCAGAGAGAAGTGGAACGACGGCCAATCACCAAAATAACTCATAAAGGTGAAATAGAAATTGAGAGTGATGCCCCAATGAAAGAACAGGAAGCAGCCATGGAGATTCAGGTAAGGATAGATATGCCATGTTTTATAGCTCACTAAAACTAATTTTTACTTTGACTTACGTTAGGAACCAGCCGCCAATAAGTCATTGGAGAAGCCAGAAGGATCTGAAAAACAAAAAGAGGAGGTTGACTCTATGTCTAAAGATACCACTAGTCAACACAGACAGCATCTTTTTGATCTCAACTGCAAAATCTGCATAGGTAATTGGAAGTTTTTCTTCGTAAAATTTTGCAGTTGGTTTCTTTTGATGTATTCTGGGCTTAGGTCGAATGGCACCACCTGTAGATGATCTTTCTCCAAAAAAAGTAAAAGTTGTTGTAGGAGTAGCTCGCAAACATTCAGACAATGAAGCAGAAAGTATAGCAGATGCATTATCTTCAACCTCAAATATTTTGGCTTCTGAATTCTTTGAGGAGGAGAAACAGGAGTCTCCAAAGTCAACGTTCTCTCCTGCTCCACGGTAATTTTCTCTGTTGTAAATTCTGTAATACTTTGTCTTTAGGCTTTTTAATGTCATTTTCTAGTCCAGAGATGCCTGGAACTGTTGAAGTTGAGTCTACCTTTCTGGCTCGATTGAACTTCATCTGGAAAGGTTTTATCAACATGCCTTCTGTGGCAAAATTTGTTACCAAAGCCTATCCAGTATCTGGCTCCCCAGAATACCTGACAGAGGTACTGTGAACTTTTCTGCTTTTCTGTGCATGTATTGATCTCTTTTTTTTTTTTTTAACCATAGGACCTACCAGATAGTATTCAAGTAGGTGGCAGGATATCACCTCAGACAGTTTGGGATTATGTGGAAAAAATAAAAGCATCAGGAACCAAGGTGAGGAAAACTTTTTTCACTATACCAGCATGCTTAAACAATTATTTGTTATTTTCTTGAACAGGAAATTTGTGTGGTTCGCTTCACACCAGTAACTGAAGAAGATCAAATTTCTTATACTTTGCTCTTTGCATACTTCAGTAGCAGAAAGCGCTATGGAGTAGCTGCTAACAACATGAAGCAGGTTAAAGATATGTACCTTATTCCTTTGGGTGCCACAGATAAAATTCCACACCCTCTTGTGCCTTTTGATGGACCTGGTAGGTATACGTTTTAATAATAGGATAAGAATATGAATTAATTGATGTTTTTGGTTTTATACAGGGCTTGAACTGCATAGACCTAATCTATTGTTGGGCTTAATTATTCGTCAGAAACTGAAGCGACAGCACAGTGCCTGTGCTAGTACTAGTCATATAGCTGAGACTCCTGAAAGTGCACCACCAATAGCATTGCCACCTGATAAAAAAAGTAAAATAGAAGTTTCTACAGAAGAAGCACCAGAGGAAGAAAATGACTTTTTTAATTCTTTTACAACTGTATTACACAAGCAGAGAAATAAACCTCAGCAGAATCTTCAGGAAGACCTTCCAACAGCAGTTGAACCTTTAATGGAAGTCACCAAACAGGAGCCACCAAAACCTTTAAGATTTCTTCCTGGCGTGTTGATTGGCTGGGAGAATCAACCTACTACTCTGGAATTAGCAAATAAACCTCTTCCTGTGGATGATATACTTCAAAGCCTTTTGGGCACCACTGGTCAAGTATATGACCAGGCCCAGTCAGTGATGGAACAAAACACTGTTAAAGAAATTCCATTTTTAAATGAGCAGACCAACTCAAAAATAGAGAAAACAGATAATGTGGAAGTAACTGATGGTGAAAACAAGGAGATAAAAGTTAAAGTAGATAATATTTCAGAATCTACAGATAAGTCAGCAGAAATAGAAACATCAGTAGTAGGGTCCTCTTCCATTTCTGCAGGGTCTTTGACGAGTCTTAGTCTCAGAGGTAAGCCACCAGATGTTTCTACAGAAGCATTTTTAACAAATTTATCAATTCAGTCAAAACAAGAGGAAACTGTGGAGAGTAAAGAGAAAACATTAAAAAGACAGCTTCAGGAAGATCAAGAGAATAATTTGCAAGATAACCAGACTTCAAATAGTTCTCCATGCAGATCTAATGTAGGAAAAGGAAACATAGATGGTAATGTGAGCTGTAGTGAAAACCTTGTTGCTAATACAGCGAGGTCTCCACAGTTTATCAACCTGAAAAGGGATCCTAGGCAAGCAGCAGGACGAAGTCAGCCTGTAACTACTTCAGAAAGCAAAGATGGAGATAGTTGCCGGAATGGAGAAAAACACATGCTGCCTGGCCTGTCACACAACAAGGAGCACTTAACAGAACAAATCAATGTAGAGGAAAAGTTGTGTTCTGCAGAGAAAAACTCGTGTGTTCAGCAGAGTGACAATTTAAAAGTTGCACAAAACTCACCATCAGTAGAAAACATACAGACTTCTCAAGCAGAACAAGCAAAACCCTTACAGGAGGATATTTTAATGCAAAATATTGAAACTGTGCACCCATTTCGAAGAGGATCAGCAGTAGCGACATCTCATTTTGAAGTTGGAAACACATGTCCATCAGAATTTCCTTCTAAAAGCATCACCTTTACTTCCAGAAGCACCAGCCCCAGAACAAGTACAAACTTTTCACCCATGAGGCCACAGCAGCCCAACCTTCAGCATCTCAAGTCTAGCCCACCTGGATTTCCATTTCCAGGGCCTCCTAATTTTCCCCCACAAAGCATGTTTGGATTTCCACCACATTTGCCACCTCCATTACTTCCCCCTCCAGGCTTTGGCTTTGCTCAAAATCCCATGGTTCCCTGGCCACCTGTTGTTCATCTCCCAGGTCAGCCACAGCGTATGATGGGTCCTCTCTCACAAGCATCAAGGTATATAGGCCCGCAGAATTTTTACCAGGTTAAAGACATTCGGAGGCCAGAAAGGCGCCATAGTGACCCTTGGGGTAGGCAAGACCAACAGCAACTGGATAGGCCATTTAATAGGGGTAAAGGGGACCGCCAGAGATTTTATAGTGATTCACACCATTTGAAAAGAGAGCGACATGAAAAGGAATGGGAGCAAGAATCTGAAAGGCATAGACGCAGAGACAGAAGCCAAGACAAGGACAGAGACAGAAAAAGCAGGGAGGAAGGGCACAAAGATAAAGAGAGGGCACGGTTATCACATGGTGATCGAGGAACAGATGGAAAAGCAAGCAGAGATAGTAGGAATGTAGACAAGAAGCCAGATAAACCTAAAAGTGAAGACTATGAGAAGGACAAAGAACGAGAGAAAAGTAAACACAGAGAAGGAGAAAAGGACAGGGATAGGTACCACAAAGATAGGGACCACACTGACAGAACTAAAAGCAAAAGGTAAAATTTGCAGGCTGCTTCAGGATTACATTTAAATAACTGTTAAAATGTTGTATCTTGTAAACAAAAGAAAGATTGCCTGCTAGGATTGTGCCATCTTTAAAATTTTTACTATTGGTCATTTGCAGAACAGTAAATTCTGTGTGTTGGTACAGAGTGCTCTGTACCAGTGCTCATCATCCCTTCTTCATACCAACGGTCCCTAGTTATAGGAATTTAATATTTTTAAAAGTTTTACATTGCTGTATATTCAAAGATTTGTTTTATTAATATGCAATAAAGGCTTAGAAATTTTAGTTTTATTCCTTAATTGGTAAATATGGTTAACTATGGAATATATTTACTTCCTCTAGTGAATGTCCTTTATATAATGACTAATTTGGGAGTAATGTGTGCTCTGTAAGTTTGTTTTAAATTGCACTGTTTTTAAAGAAACTGTAGAGGAGCAACAAAAATCCAAGCAACTTCATAATCAGATTATGCTAATCATTTAGTTGAGCAGTTTTTGACCAAGAATCAGAAGCCCAAGGGGTACATTTATTGCTTTAATCTGCACTCATTGAAGTCATTTATTACCATATACTACAGCTTTGTGGTAGGCCATTATTTTCATTTTCATTTTTGGCTCTTCAGAAACTTGAATACTTAAGCTTGTACATGATCTTGTGTTTTGCTATCCTTTTTACTGTAAAATGTAAATATTTTAAGGGATATTTTGATTCTAAATATGATAAAATAATTTCTCACCTATTTTGTGTGTGTGACTTGAAATTCAGTAGTAAAAGAATTTCTTCTTTAAAGCTTTAATTACCTTCAGACATTGATTTTTTGTTACTCAGCCAAGAACATATAGAAATAGCTATCTATGTCAGGCATTAGATGAGGGGAAAAACAATTTTTTTAAAATCTTAAATTGTAGGCTGAGATGAATTGTGTAGTTCTAAAGAGGCTAGAATTTAGAACTACCTGTGAAACACTGTGCAGCTATAGCCCACTTTATAGGTAAGTTTCTGAAAACTTTTACACCATCGCAATTTGGTACTCTGACTCACTAATCATTAAAATTAAAGACCGCAGAACTTGAAGAGAAATATGTTTTGAATCCTTTTATAAAATGTGCGATTTAGCCTAATTCGTAAAGTAACTGTACAGTTTCATATGCCAGTTTTACTTGAAAAAAAAATATGAAAACTATTGTTAATTCAAATCTAAATTTATTTAAACCCTAAAACACATGGTTTTGATGGCTGTAATTTAAAGTAAGAGCTATCAAATGATGCTGACAAAAGAAAAACCTTCCAAAATACAAAAGAAAGAGAACTCTATTATTTACTTACCTGTATTAATGAAGAAAAATATAAATAATTCCACAAAATTGATTGTTTTCCTAAAGAGCTTAAAGATTAGAGTTAAAAATTGGTTTTGAAACAGAATTATCCTTGTTATTTTTGCTGGAGAGAAGGGAGGAAATTCAGAACCAAACATTCTATTTAATTTGCAATGACTTGCAGTACTTTTTTCCCTATCCTTATCCTGTGAAACTTACTATCATAAGGTTCTAAAACAGAGAACTTGTGTTTAAATAAAGCCCGTTTAACTTTGGTCCACTTTTCTTTTGGAAATTAACTTGTTAGAAAACAAAGTTAGTTCCCAAACAAAACAAAATCTAAGTTATAATTTGCACCATTACAAAGAAATTGCTGTCAGGGTTTTACACATTTTAAAAACATTTCAATTTCAAATGTGTATATCGTCAATAAATCTACCTTTACTGATATATCTGGTTGAGGGAATATCAGACTCCAGATTTCTTTTGCAAGATGAAAGTAAAAACGAGTGGGTTAATGAATGAAAACAAGCTTTTAGGTCAGTTTTTGATCACCTCTTCGCTAATAGTTTTTTCTACATATCTAAAATTCTTTAATCAGTTCTGATCGAATCTTGATACATGTTTTTAAAATAGGCAAGGCCCATATAGCTTTCTATTAGGGATGAGCATCTCCAGGGGTTAGAGGCAGATCTTGTAACCGCTGATTGACTGAAACATTTTATGGAGAATAGGGAAGGTATGGTCATATTAGCTATTTGAGGTTTTCCTTTTGAGGAAAAAAAGGGAAAATGAGCAGATTTTTCAATGAGTAGTAGATCCAAAGCCATTCTCAGTCCCAGGTACAACCAGCCTTACACAAACTAGTGAATTACATGAATTTCATCTTTCAGTTTCTCCTGTTTTAAGAAAAAACCTGCTCTTTAAAAAAAGTTTTACACTTAAAAAAACTTAGAATCATCTTAAGACAGTGAATGCATACCTCTATTAGGTAAAAGTACCAGGGCATCTCAGTACCTGTAAAGTTCACCCCATGTAATCTTTGTGGCAATCAGAAAGCCTCCTTGAGCCCTCTGTAAGGCATCCCTGGTTTTGAGCACTTAGTATAAACATTGGTCAACTCAAAGGTGAAGGCTTAGAGCTGAGGAAACTGGAACTTAGAGAAGTTGGGAAACTTGGCCAGGTTACCCTGCTGTTGTCAGAGCAGGAATCCTACCTAGCTCAGTTCTTTTCTCTAAAGTCCATGTGCTTAGCAATTGTGCTCTGAGAATTGAGAATGAGAAAAAGAAGCAAAAGCCTGATGATCATATATACCTTTCATAGCCCTCTTTCTTTGCGTTCCACTGAACTGTCTGAAACCCTTCACTGAGCAACCCAACTGTTCAGTGTGAGTCAGAAGACACAACCAAAAACCTGTAAGTTCTTTTGTACGGATTTGCAAAATTTATATTAATCACAAATCCTAATTCTCTATTCCTGTTTTCTATTGCTGTTGTGATGAATTACTACAAGTGTAGTGGCTTAAAACCACACAAATTTATGATCTTACGGTTCTGTGGATCAGAAGTCTGTGCAGATCTCACTGGGTAAGATCAAGGTGTCAGCAAGATGCATTCATTTTCTGGAGACTTTCAGGGAGATTCCTTTTTTTTTGCGCCTTGGTTTCTAGCTTCTAGAGGGCACCCAATTTCCTTGGCTCATGATCCCTTCCTCCATATTTGAAGCCAGCAGTGTGGGACCCAGTCTTTCTCTAGTATCTCTGACCTTCCCTTCTGATTCCCTCTTCTACTACAAAGGACCCTTGTGATTACATTGACCCCACCCAGATAATCCAGGGTAATGTTCCTATTTTCAGGTCAGCTGATGAGCAACTTAAATTCCATCTGTGACCTTAATTCCCTATTCCCATGTAACCTAACATATTTACAGGTGTTCCAAGGATTGGGGTGTAGACATCTTTTGGGGGATTATCATCTACCAACAGCCCTTGACTTACTAATTGTAGTTTATTGTGGGTGAATTAATCTGAAATCTTTATAGAATAGCTAAGGCTATAGTAAATACATGTGAAAAATTTAAGAACAATAACACCAGCAATAGAGAAGAAAATGGAGTGAAAAGTGAAGCCACTCCATGTTAACGTGTGTGTTAACATAAAACTACCCGTCAACAGGTAACTTTACTCTGTTGTTCCTAAGTTTTTAATAGTAGCTGTGTTTTTAAAGTTTATGAACCAAACTTAAATGCATTATGAGAGCTTGATAATGAACCAGATCTTAGTAAAACAGTATTTTAACATTTGGATATACTAGTTGTACTATGCTTATCTCAGATCCCTGTAACACTGGTCAGGCTACAACTTACTAATGACTACAAAGAACTATATACACAATCAGGTTTATTTCTGTCTCTTAAAGCAAATTGCAAATAAAATTGGTTACTGCTTTTAAAAAGGTGCCAAACACCCTAATTCTTTGATTTCTGTTTCACAATTATAGTAATATGTAGAGCAAAAAAGTAGTGAGTTGAAAACAGATCAGTAGCAAGAAGTCCTTTGAAAACTTGAGTTCACCATGTCAAGTTTCATCTTATAGATAGATGCAGAGCAGAGTCATTGAGGGAAATAGCCTAAGCACTCAAAGGGCAGTGAATCCAATATAACTCTAAATATCCCCAAAATACTTTTTCTATGAAATAATTCAGTGTGTGCATGTCCATGTGTGTATATATACATATATGTTAGCCCAAGCTGTCTTTTAAAACTCCTTATTTTAAGATAATTTTGTCCTCAAAGTAATGATTTTTTTCAGGAACTTATTATTTATAAGGAGACCAAAAAGGTAAATATTACTGCACCTTATTTTTAAAAAATGTTCCGTTTACATTCAACACTTTGAGAAACCTCATACATTTATAGTAAAATCTTAAAGGTCTTTCTGTAGCCAATCATTTTTATTTCGTACTGGAAAAGCATTTCACATAGGAAATCGTCAACACCATTATCACCAGGATAGCAAAAATAGGAAGCGGGAATAGTGTTGATTTGTTACATGAACTTTCCAGGATTTTAAGGTGAAAAATATATTTTCAAGTCATTTTGATTTATAGGAGAAAAGGCAGCAGTTTTCAGTTCTTAAATATTGTCTGCCTATTCTGCAAGCACAATTTTCTGCGTTTGGAATTCAATGATGAGCAAAATGGGAAAGTTCCAATTTTGTGGAGATTACAGGTAGAAAAGTTATAAAATCTGAACGTAAAATTGCAACTGTGAAAAGCTTTAAGGCAGCAATTCTCAAACTTTTGTTTTCAAGACCCCTTACACTCTTAAAAATTGAGAATGTCAAAGCTTTTGTTTATATGGCTTATATCATTATTTAGCATACTAGAAAATCAAATGATAAACGTTAAAAATATTTGTTAATGATAATCTCATCTGTTAATGTAACATTTATATAAAAGTTAACTTCCAAACTAATTTAGTAAGAAGAGTGTCATTGTCTTGATTTTTGCATATTTCCAATTTCTGACTTAGGGCTGGATTCTCTTACCTGCCCTGCATTCAGTGTTTTGTAGTATGTCATTTTATTTGAAATATATGAAGAAAATCTGGCTATATGTGCATTTGTTTTTGGGAAAGGGAGGACTCTGGATTCCTTGAAAAGATCGCAGGGGTTCTTGGACCATAGTTTGGGAAGTGCTATTTTAAAGAAAAGGCACACTTTATTATGAGAGAACACATGGCCGAATATGATGGGAGTGTGGTTCAGGCAGTTTCTTCTTTTGTAAGCTTTCATAAAACAGCCTTCTTTTTATACATAAAGTATGTTTTCTGAAAGGTTAGATTTGATTACCAGCTGCCAAAAGGAATTTCTTCAGAGCATTTATCCTTATGATCTGAGTATCTCCAAAGTTAAATGCAATAGTATGGAGCAATACCAGTTTAGGTCACAGTTTTTCAGCAAAATTTGATGGAGTTGTTTTAAGTGGTTTCCGTTAAAAAAACAAACCTTTGAATCAATGTGTAAACATTCTGCAATTCTACCTTATATTCTACCCTCACACTTCCTAGTATTAATATGAACTGTATGTTTGGAAACATTTGTGCCCTGTCAAATGGTGTTGACATTCTTAACTCTGGTCGTAGGTCCTTTTAGGAATGTCTGTAGCCTTTTGATTGGAATGGAGTGGCTAAAATAAGACAAAAATCTCTAATAGTTTTTGAATGATAAATTACTACCTCGTTACTTTGTATAGACTGGAATCTGCACAGAAATGTGTATTCATCAGCCCTTATTTTTTGTAAATCTTTTCTCTAATTACTTGATGATTAATTTCATATTTTTCCTTTTGAACATTACATGCTGCTTATTACTAAGATTTTTTTCTCCAGATGACCTATTCTACCTGTTAGTTCACCAAGTCAGTCATATGTTGCCGGTTGCCAAGTGGCAAAATTATCACAGATATCAAACTCAGAAAATGTCAGGTAACAACAGCAGTAACTGCTTTCCAACCTGCAGTGGTGGACTGGGAGTGGGAAGTGAAAGTTCTGTTCACAATTGTATCAGTAACTGTTTTGGGAAAAATAATATTTTTTCAAGTTATGCTATCAACAGTACTAAATTGTTAGGATAGTAATTTTCCATGGCATTGTTTAGAACCTATTTTATGCCCAATTTTGAGATCTGTATAGACTTGAAAGCAGTTAAACACAAATTAAGGTTAATTTTTTAATTTGATCAGTTAATATGAGTACATGGTTTTAAAAAGTCAAATAGTTCTACAAGGTTCATAAGCAAAAAGCAACAGGCTTCTGCACTACTCTTCTCTCCAGAGGCAACCATTTTTAATTCTTTTAGATATTTAGGATATTTGCCTTCATGTTTGTGATATGCATATGCTATGTTTTAAGTTGCACATATTGTAATATCTATTGATGTCTTACTATAAAAGATAAGGATTTAGCTCTTACCAGCCTGTTCTCCTCTCCTCTCACCTTCTCTTTCTACATTCATGCAATAATTTTTGGTTTAAATCTATGTTCAAGTTTTACATTGTTGAATCATATAAATAAGTTGTAGCTAAGCCATGTAATACAATATGGTTACATTGCTTTGTATAATTTTTATTTTTCCTTTGATTAATAACTTGATTTTTTTCTTATTTGTACCTATCCCTAATTCATTCCCAACTGAATTTTAAACATTTTAAAGTTCAGCTTACACATTGATTTTTAAAATTGTGTTTACACGTTGATTTTAAAATGTAAGCATTAGGGATAGGTAAAAAGTGAATAAGCAAAGTGAATAAGCACATTCTGTGAATAAGCACTGAACTAATGGAGTTAAAACATGAATCAAAATATATACAGATAAATTAGATGTAGGAAAAACAATCAGAACCTTCAGTGACATTTTACAATCTTATCAAAAAGATATGTTAGCATTTAGACTATTTCAGGTAATATAGTAAACAGTTGATTCCCCGTAAGCAATGTATCAAAGAAATAACTATCAAAATAACTGCATTTATGTATAGTGTGTACTAAAATCTCTAGTGTTAACTTATGTAACCTCATTTTGTTCATCTCCATCATAAACATTGTATCCTTCTAATTTAATTAGTTCAATGTTTTTTGGTTCCTGAAAAAATACAACATCTTTAATTTTGCCAACAAAATTGGTTTTAAAAATCTCTTGAGTAACGATATTTACCTTTCTACCATATTCAAAGCCCCCTAGATAACAAATGCCATCATAGTTTAGAGCCACAAAGTTTTTATGTGGATCAATATCCTCGGAAAGAATTAGACTGTTATTTATGTAGGCCTTGATAAGAGTCTGATTTTGAATTACAACTACATGGTGCCATTTATTACAACAGAATGTGCCATTGTTATAGCTCATAGGCACAGAGATTCTTTCTCCCAAGTTAACTGCTATTTTCAAGGTCTGATTATGGAGACCAATTGCCAGAAAATCATTTTCTTCATTTTGAGCTATTCCCATCCATACAATTAGACCTTCTGTTTTAGTGGTACTGAAATTTAAGGATATAGTAGTGAACTGGAGGTTTCTCATTCTATAATTTGGATCAATGTATTTAATGTAAGAATTACCCATAAATTTTGCAGTTGAAAATGAAGTTTTGTTTTCACAATACCTTCCCACCCAACCCAAAGTACACAGGCAACTGTAAGAAAATGATTGGTCAGGTATACATAAAGATTGGTGGAGGCAAAGATTATTCAAACAGGACACAGACTGGTTACATGTATTTCCAGCCCAATCTGGCAAACATCTGCAAGAAAAAGTTGTGCCATTTACTGTACATTCACCTCCATTTCTGCATGTGTTGTACCCACAGGCTGTCCCATCACAGTCACCTACATTTGAGCCACCTTTTGCTCCAAATTCAGTTAATTGTAATTCTTGATTATTTATGATAACTTGTCGGATACAGCCTTGAAAACCTACAGGTTCATTTTCTATTGCCATGGGATTTACAAGATTTAAAGAAGATACTCCTCCAATATAGAAGTCTGTATTTGTGTCCAGAGAACTCATTTTAGTGGAGGCCTTTTCTGTTACATTTATCCCATCTAGATCCAGGTAGCCTTCTGCACCAACTCTTCCTGCTTTTATTATATGCCAAGTACTTCCGTTTATAGTTACTTTTTGGAGAGTTTCTAGAATGATAGTTCTGTCGCCAAGGTTGTAGCGAAGTTGAACGGAACTATTTACTAAAGAGATGCATAAAAAATCACCTGCAAGAAAGCAAACAGTAAGTTTGATTAGCAACAGTAAAAGTTTCCATTGAAAACTTTTGCTGTTTCTGGCCAAGTTGGATAAGTTTTAGTTATGGGGAAAAAAGTAACAGATCTTGAGCACAATTGTGTTAGTTTTGTTTCCACTCACAGAGCAAAATGCATATATCCTGTATTCTTTCATTTTGTTCAGCAATTGGCTACATAAATTTTCTCTAGTTGTGGACAGTTCTCATTGAATGAATATATTGTGGTAGTAAGTTAAAGTGAGGTTTTTCTTCAAATGAAAGCCTGTTCCTTATGATACCATTTAATGGCATTCACTATTGTCAGGCTAGGTACCTATAAATTCTCTGCACATTCCTGGCTCCTTTCCTGTCTCTCCAACCTTACCTGGAATGTTCTCTTTCCCCATCCTTACACTCTCTTTACTTCAACAACACTGACTTTGTTAATTAAGGATTTCATTCGCCTGTTTTCTAGGAACACTCCGCCACCCCATTCCACCTCAACTAGATAACTCCTACCTGTCCTTCAGGTTTCAGATCAAGTGTCACTTCCTCAGAGAAGTTTTCCTTGATTTCCCAGAGCTGGTCAGGAATTTTTTTCTGTCAGTGCCTTAATATCACTAGGTTTCCCTCCATTACAGTATATCTCATTTTATAATTATATAGTCGTGTGAAGAAATAGGAACAAATACCATCCAGCATCTGAAGTTGCAATGAGGCATTCAGAAGAAAAGTAAAGGCAATTCTGCAAGCTTGGAAAAAGCATGTTCTTCACTGTAAGATTGCTTGAAGAGGATAGCAAAATGACTTATTAATAATGAACCACGCAGAAGTCTCCACGAAACATTTTCTTCTCCCTCTGAAATTTCCCAACCTTTTTCTTTTCTCATCCAGGGATATTCGGCATTATGCTACACTACTTCTTCCTCCCTCCAGAGTGCCTATTTCCACACCTCCCTCCTGCAAATGGTGTTCTTTCCTTCTATTCTCCATTGTGGTCTATACCAAGCCATTCTAGACTGGTTGGAATGTTTGGCAGCTCTATAGTTCTTCACCTATCAAACTACGTTCTCTAGCTTTATTTTCCTCATAGGGAATTTTTAGTGAGTATACTATGTCGTTACATATGTGATATTTGGTTAACAGCTGCTTTATCCACTAGGTTGTAAGCTTTATGAGAACAGGGTCTGTGTTTGGTTTGGTCCAACAGTTGATTCCCAGCACCCAAAACGGTATCTGGCCCATAAATAGATGCTAAATAATTATTAAATAAAGAAATACGTTTGTAGGGTTGTGGGTTGAGATGACTCAGAATATTTCTCAAATAATAGTTTTAGCTTGAAAGCAAAAACTTTTTTCCTATAATGACATGAAAATTGTTTTAAAAATTCATAACAAAGAAACTCAGTTTATTTGCATAATTTCTAACATGTATAGCATTTTTAACTATAAGGAAAGAGAAGCAACATTATAAACTTTCAGATTAGGAAAGAAAAAATATACATTGGGTTATACCACCAAAAACTGGAACAAGTAAACATAATTGATAATTAAGTTCAAAAAATTTATAGCAACCTAAATATACTTTGTGGCCTGCAAGTGAACACAAACCAGTTATCTTTTGCAAGATTATGGAGGAAGCTTTTCTTGCTCCTTGTGTTGTAGAGTGTTCCTGTAGTAAACAATTTTATAGTGAAGAGCTACATTAGAATAAAAAATATCTAAGAAATGATTAGGAAAGCTGAAGCTGTGATCTATACTATCACTGGTCATGTTGCCAACCAGAAGAAAGAGCAAGGATAGCTTCTGCGAAGAAAGGATTATTTTAACTCAGCTAGTATGTTCTTACGAAAAATTGACAAAAAGTTTTCTTTCTGTGGCTATGGAAGCTAAAAGCTGTATTAGCTTAAAAAATCATAGACTTTTAAATTTCATTGCGTTAGGATATGATGCTCTAGTTATGGGTCATAAGTACACATTGGCATTATTATTATTATTATTATTATTATTATTATTATTATTATTATTATTTTGAGACCAGAGTCCTGCTCTGTCCCCCAAGCTGGAGTGCAATGGTGCAATCTCGGCTCACTGCAACCTCCATCTCCCGGGCTGCCTCAGTTTCCCGAGTATCTGGGACTACAGGCACTGGCCATCACGGCCGGCTAATTTTTGTATTTTGGGTAGAGCGAGGTTTTACCATGTTGGCCAGGCTGGTCTTGACCTCCTGACTTCAGGTGATCCGCCCACCTCGGCCTCCCAAAGTGGTGGGATTACAGGCATATGCCACTGCACCTGGCCTTGGATTCGCATTAGAGTAAGAAAATGTAATGAACAGTCCTTACAAGAAACAGAGCTCAAATAGGATAAAGATCATAAATGAATTCACTTTGGCTATTTAATGCCCACTCAACCATGGCTGAGGCTTCTCCCACCTTTGTTCTGCTATTGTTTCTACCTCATCATCTGCTATCCCACCGTGCTTTATTATAGATAAGAGAAACCTTGTAGGACCTAATATTTGTGAAGAGACTACAGAATCAGCATATCAGGGGAATTGTATATACATTTTTTTCTGTAGAAAAGGAAAGCAATGGTAATTTAAACTTATTTATATATTTTTAATATAGTTTAATTATTTGAGTATGTTTTAACTTCACATTGCAATGACTAGGCCTTTTTATACACGTTGGGAGGATTATAACTATATCAGATGAATTCAGGCTTTGATTAATTTGTGCTTAACAAAATGTTGATAATTTTTATATATCAAAAATCTTTTAAAGGTGTTAAATTTTTAGCAGAAATAGATGAAAAGGGACCAGAGTCTTATTTCTTTAAAATATCTTTCAAAAATCAGAGATCTGAGATCATCTAGTATAATTTTCAAGTTATCATTTTGTTTTAAATTTTACACTACTTGAGAGTACTCAAATTATTAACCTCTAAAGAGATACAGAAACCATGTTAATTTAGAATTTGGTTTTCAATATGTGAAAACCACATTGGCTGCTTTTATTAAAATTTTTGGATTTTAACTTTGTGTATTGTTTGGTTAGTTTTTACTAATAGGTCCTCTTAGCAGAGGATCAACTATGAAGACTTGGTTAATGTTTACATCAGGCACAGTTCTTAGAGAAGGTACAAAGTACAGGACTGTCAGCTGCATTTTCTGCAACCTTAAATAAATGAGAGACTTCAAATAAACTTGTTATATCACTTGATTACTAAAAAATAAGTTTATGCCTTTCATCTGATAATTGTTTTTGGTTAATCTAGGTTTAAGCATGTAGAACTTATATTTTTAATATTTAAAAATTTTCATGATTTTCTTATATAAGTGTCAAATGCAGCATCAATCGTGTGAAACTAATGAATCTCTGTAAGTAGTGTCTGATGGCATAAAAAAGGAAACTCTTGATTGTCTTGAACTACATGCATTGAATAACAGATGTAAGAAGATGTGCTCTTGCCCTCCTATGTGTATTAGTGTGTATGAGCTTTATATTTCATATACACAAACAAATATGTATCGTTGTACTGATTATAAAACTGTAGTACAATATTCCCAGCCAGTCACAATCCTGAATATACCTTGATTTTCTGCCCTCTTACATAGGTCCCACTTAACATTAATTTTGAGTTTTATTAGCAATATAACTGAAGCTGATTGTCTTTTAATGTCTCTTGATTTATAAATAGAAAATTTATGTTTGTATGTGGTTCTCCTATTTGACATTTTCACAGGGAGATTTAATCATGAATTTAAAACCAAATATCTCAGGAGAACAAATTTCTTCTGAGCTGTATTTTATAGCTCAATTGTACTTTTTCTCTTTGAAATTATTTTGAGGGTATTTCAGAAGTGCATTGAGGTGGAACCACTTTGGTCGAATTCCCTGATATTCTTATCATTTAGAAGCAAGTCAAGACACTTCTATAAGAACTACTTAGATTATGATCATTAGAGCACCATTTTTGCTAATGATGTGAAATTTAGCAAATGTAATTATTTCTCAATATCAAAATTGTTTCTCATTTTCTGAGAGACAAGATCAAAGAAAGTCAAATGTAAGATTTTAAAAATACTTAGCAATAGAGATGTAACTATATGTGCAGATGTCTTTGTCAGAATTTTGGAGAAATGAATGAAAATGGATATCAAGGGTAAAGTAAAACCTAAAAAATTAAATTTTAAAACACTAATTGGATACTTTATTTCATATTTTATGATAAAT